AGCCAGGCATGGTGGCAGGAGTCTGTAATCCTAGCTACTCGGGAGGCTGAGCCAGGAGAATTGCTTGAACGTGGGAGGCAGAGGTTGCAGTGAGCCGAGATGGTGTCATTGCACTCCAGCCTGTGCAACAAGAGCAAAACTCCGTCTCTAAATAAATAAATAAATAAACTAAAAATCTGTGGTAGGGGGAATGGTGGTAGGGAGGTAGTCACAGGATTCAGTTCAACTAATTGAGTGCTCTCATGTGCTATGCATTGTGCTAAGCACACAATAATAAAGTCCACACAAGAGAATTGTGGTGGAGAAAATAACTTGAAAAGAGCTTGAACAGAAGCAATGCAAGACTAGAAGGTGAGACATTGTTATGGGAGAGGAGGTTTTTAGCCTGTCTTTTAAAACAGAAACATCTCAATTGAGGTCTGTTTTCAAAGGAACCCCAACTGGAGGTGGGCTAAGGTGGATAAACTACATTTCTCCTCCAACTATGATTGAGTCACCATTATTAACTGTTAATTCTACCAGGTCATTTTATGGTATTATGCCTGTAAATCTTAATTCATAATTAGAAGTATACTTTTTGTTTTGGTTTCAATTCCTTTTCTGCTCTACCTCTCTCTACTTACTAGATTTGCCCCTTTTAGAACCTGGTTCAACTTGTCCTGTCTTCTTTGCTGATGGACTAATTAAATGCATGGAAGCCATAATCAATTAATCAGGCTTCAAATATGCTTTTAGTGTTCGATAGCTAGGGGAGAGGAAGACAGTAGCTATTTCAGGGGAAGTCCACGTGGGGCGTTCCAGATGGACGCGAGATGGCTATAACCGTCCCTGTCTCTCAGCCCATGTGGGCGCAGGTACAGCTGCTCCGTGCGCGCCAGTGATTGAGAGGCATTTCACCCAGGCCCAGATCTGGGGCGCCAGGCGTCCAGGCTTCCGGCCACGCCCCCTTCCCGCGGTTGCTAGGAGACATGATGTCACCGGAAGCGAGGCCTGGGATAGGCTGAGGCGAAGGGAAGCCTCACCCACTGTGCAGCCCAGGCGCCGGGCGCTGCCTCTACAGCTGTGTGTAGGCCTGGGGGCGAGGGTCTTCGGAACGTAGCGCTGGCTGCGGCCCCGCCCGCCTACCCACCCGCCCGTCCGGCAGCCGGCTCCCGCCGCCTCCGCGCTCTGTCTGGGGCCAGCCACCTGGCGGGCCGCTCCGGTGCGCCTGCCCGCGCTTTTCACTGACAGGCGCTGTTCCCCACAGCCAGCGCCGCCCGCCACGTCCCAGCTCTCGGCCAACGGAGCTGCGCGGCGGGTGACCTTTCCGAGCCCAGCGCGATGACGGCTCCTTGCTCCCAGCCGGCGCAGCTTCCTGGACGCCGCCAGCTCGGGCTGGTGCCGTTCCCGCCGCCGCCGCCGCGGACGCCGCTGCTGTGGCTGCTGCTGCTGCTGCTGGCCGCCGTGGCGCCGGCGCGCGGCTGGGAGAGCGGAGACCTGGAGTTGTTTGACTTAGTGGAGGAGGTGCAGCTCAACTTCTACCAGTTCCTCGGGGTGCAGCAGGTAAGCAAGGAGGCGCGCGGGGCCGGGCGGAGTTTGTATTTTCCCCTCCCCCTACCACCTCCAGGATGCATCATCTGCAGACATCAGAAAAGCATATCGTAAGCTTTCACTAACTTTACATCCAGACAAGAATAAAGATGAAAATGCAGAAACTCAGTTTAGACAAGTAAGTGAAATATGCTATTATATATATATTTTATTTTTATTTTAAAGTAATGCTTTTATTTTAGTTGGTGGCCATTTATGAAGTTTTAAAGGATGATGAACGAAGGCAGAGGTGAGTGTTCATTTCTGCTTTTGAATTAAGATCCCCGTGAAAAACTGTTATATTTGTACTGTAGGTATGATGATATTCTGATCAATGGACTTCCAGATTGGCGACAGCCTGTATTCTACTACAGGCGGGTGAGAAAAATGAGCAATGCTGAGCTGGCATTACTCTTGTTCATTATTCTCACAGTGGGTCATTATGCTGTGGTTTGGTCAATCTACCTGGAAAAACAACTGGTAAGTGTTAGTAATAAATCAAATGAACTAGCTAACCTGTAACCATAATTCTTTCCACATTAAGGATGAACTACTAAGTAGAAAAAAGAGAGAAAAGAAAAAAAAGACTGGCAGCAAGAGTGTGGATGTATCAAAACTCGGTGCTTCAGAAAAAAATGAAAGGTGAGAGCATATAAAAATACTTTATAATTTGATGTATGGTGTTCTTTTTTCTCCCTCCCTTTAGATTGCTGATGAAACCACAGTGGCATGATTTGCTTCCATGCAAACTGGGGATTTGGTTTTGCCTTACACTAAAAGCATTACCTCACCTCATCCAGGTAAAATGTACCTCTTTTATATAACATTAGATATGTTAATTTATGTATAACTTTTTTTCTTAAGGATGCTGGGCAGTTTTATGCTAAATATAAAGAAACAAGATTGAAGGAAAAGGAAGATGCACTGACTAGAACTGAACTTGAAACACTTCAAAGTGAGTTTTAAACATTAGTGTTTTAACAATGTCTCAATAATTGGTTCTTTTAAACATTTTTTAGAACAGAAGAAAGTTAAAAAACCAAAACCTGAATTTCCTGTATACACACCTTTAGAAACTACATATATTCAGTCTTATGATCATGGAACTTCCATAGAAGAAATTGAGGAACAAATGGATGATTGGTTGGAAAACAGGAACCGAACACAGAAAAAACAGGTAAATAAGCTTTATAAAACTTGTTTTGAGTAATGCATCAAACTTCATTGTTGTCTTATTTTAGGAAATTGTCACAGACACCCCAACCTTTACCAACCACCACCCCAGTGAGTCAGCAGCCACTAACATGAATGCAAGACCCTCTACCAATAGAAAGATTATGACTTGTTGAAAGACTCAGATGGTTATTAATACGTTTTAGCGGTAAAGTATTTTTAAATTATGTACATTGTTTTTTGGACATAATGCTATCACACACTTAATAAACTAAGCTACAATGTAAACTTAGTTTTAAACATTTTTTTAAATTATTATTATTTTTTTGAGACAGAGTCTCTCTCTGTCGCCCAGGCTGGAGTGCAGTGGCATGATCTCGGCTCACTGCAACCTCTGCCTTCTGGGTTCAAGCGATTCTTGTGTCTCAGCCTCCTGAGTAGCTGGGATTACAGGCAAGCGCAATCACGCCCTGCTGATTTTTGTACTTTTGGTAGAGATGGGGTTTCACCGTGTTGGCCAGGCTGGTCTCAAACTCTTGGCCTCAAGTGATCCGCCTGTCTCAGCCTCCTAAAGTGCTGGGATTATAGGTGTGAGCTAACGCGCCTGGCTTATAAACAACTTTTATATGTACTGGGAAACAAAAAAAATTGTGTGGCTCATTTTATTACAATATTAACTTTATTGTGGTAGCCTGGACCTGAACTTGGAATATCTCTGAGGTATGCATGTATAGATATGCAGCTCAGTGAACTATCACAGGTGATGCAAGTTAACCATTGCCAAGTTCAATGACTAGAACATTGCCATTGTGCAGAAACCATGCTTTCTGCCACTATTTCCTTCTCTTCCACAAAGATGATGACATTCCTGACTTCGGAGTAGTTTTACCTGCTTGTTAGTTTATAAATAGCATCATTTCCTATGTAGTCCTTTGAGTATGATTTCCTCTATTCAGTGTATTTGTGAGATTTATTCATAATTGCATATAGCAGTAATTTTCATTGCTGTATAATACTTTATAAATATAGCACAATTTATTTTTGTTGGAGAAATGTGGTGTTTTCAGTTTGGGGCTATAATGAATAATTTTTCTGTGAACAGTCTTGTGCATGCCTTTTAGTATGTATATGTGTAAATTTCAATTTTTGGAGTTAGTTGCAGGGTCAGAGCTCAACTTCAGTAAATACAGTTGATCCTTGAAAAATATGGGTTTAAACTGCATAGGTCCACTTATATGTGGATTTTTTCCAAAAAATATTTTGGAAAAATTTTAGAAGATTTTGGGTAATTGTTCAAATCTCAAACCATGTAGCCTAGAAATACTGAAAAAATTAAGAAAAAGTTAGGTATGTCATGCATAAAATGTATGTAGATACTAGTGTATTTTATCATTTACTACCATAAAATATATACAAACCTATCATAAAAAGTTAAAACTTATCAAAACATACACAACTACTTACTGTACATGGCACCATTTGCAGATGAGGGAAATATAAACAAATGTAAAGATGCAGTACTAAATCATAACTGTGTAAAATCAACTGTAGCACACAGTGTACCTACTATACTACTATAATAATTTAAAACACCTCTCGTTGCTGTTGCAGTAGGCTCATGTGTTGCAAGTGTTGGCTTAAACCTCCCGATGATGCTAATCATCTCTGTGTGAGCAGTTTGTCTCTCCAGTAAATTGCATAGCATAGAAAATGTGATCTATCTGGGTTCTCATGTATTTTTTATCATGTTTAGTAAAATACTGTAAACCTTGAATAACACCATTGGGCCTATGGAAAGTACCACTAGTGATGCTAGGAGTGTTCTCGAGAACCAGAGGAAAGTCATGACATTACAAGAAAAAATTGAATTGCTTTATAAGTATAGTAGAGTGAGGTCTGCACCTGCTGTTGGCTGCCATTTCAGACAGACAACAACGTGAACTTAGGGTATTGATAAATACAGTACATTACTATAAAGGTATTTTCCTTAAGATTTTGTTTTCTCTAGTTTATTGTAAGAATGCAGTACATAAGCATGCAAAATATGTGTTAACTTATTGTCTGCATTATTAAAGCTTCCAGTCAACAGTAGGCTGTTAGTAGTAAAGTTTTTGGGCAGTCAAAAGTTATACTTAGGTTTTCAACTGACCAGGGGTTGGCGCCCCAACCTCCATATTGTTCAAGGGTCAGCTGTACTTTTAAATTGTTTTCCAAAAGTTTGTGTCAATTTATACTTTAGCAGCAGGATATGAATATTCCAGGTACTCTATATTTTTGCCAATGCTTGGTCAAGTCTTTTATATTTTATCCATTCTGGTAAGTATGCAGTGATACCTAATTTTGGTCTAATTTGCATCCTTTGATGAATAAGACTGAACACCTTTTCTTATGGTTATTGGATACTGATATCTTACTAAGTGAAGTGCCTTTCCAAATCTTTTTTAATTGTGTTGCCTTTTTGTTTTTAAGACTGGATTATAAAGAGTTCTTTCTGTATTTCAGAAATGAGTGTTTTGCACATATTTTCTCCCAT